GACCATGTTACCCCTTGGGGAAACCAGAGCCGACTGTTGGCCCTGGGCCTGGACCACAGCAGAGGGCTGCTGGGCTTGCCGGGGGGTGCTCTGGCCCCAGTGGGCCTGGAGCCGTTCCGTGTGACAGCGTCTGCCTGCGGAGCTCTGGCCCTGCCTCCCCAGCTTTGCAGCAGCTTTCAGAAGCAGACTCCTCGCCACACACGCTGCAGATAATGTGTGCCAGCCCACGGCCTGGGCCCCCACTCCCCGCAGCCCTTCCCTCCTCAGGGCACTCCACTGGACGGTCACTCTCAGGACACCCAGAGCCTGCCCAGCTGCCGCCCTCAGCCCAGGCTGCACAGAACGTGCTCAGGGACTGGGGATGCGGGGTGGAGGGCTCCTCCTCCGTTGTCTACACAGCCTGGGGCCAGCCACGTGTCCCCAGGACTCCAAGGATTCCCCAGTGGGGCCCAGAAAGCAGGGGCTTGGGTAGGAGCAGACAGTTTCTTTGGGAGTCTGTCTCGTCGTCAGTCCTCCTTGCCCCAGTTTCTCCTCTAAGGGAATCAGCACTGGACCTGTGGGGTGGGGGGCCGTGGCCCGGGGTGGGGGGCCGTGGCCCGGGGTGGGGGAGGCCGTGGCCCGGGGTGGGGGAGGCCGTGGCCCGGGGTGGGGGGCCGTGGCCCGGGGTGGGGGGCATGGCCTGGGGTGGGATGCTTTTGGAGGGAACATGGGGATGTGTGAGCGGGGGTGAGAGAGGCAAGGCAAGTGGGGGCGTTGGTGCTGGCTCTGTCAGGGGCTCTGTGCCATCCTGCTTCCCCCTAGGACCAGGTGTCATGAGACCCATCTCACAGTGGAAACCCCCTTCCCGGGAACTCCAGCCTAGGAATTCCCCTCTGGCCCCTGACCCGCCATCTGGGCTCCAGGAAGGTGTCCCAGGCTCCAGGGGCTGGGGTACTCTCCTGGCCTGGATGCTGGCTCCGCCCCGACTACACCCAGGCGCGGCAGCTGCAGGACGCTGGAGGAGGAGGAGGGAGGGGCGAGCCCCACGCGGAAGTCAGGTAGGAGCACCCGCCGCTGGCAGCCACTCTCCTGGCCGCCAAACCCCAGCTGGAACTCCGGCCACAGCCAGCATGCAGGTGAGTCCTGCGCTCAAAAGGGTCCACACCTTTCCTATCCCTTTCTCTGCCCCCAAACCCCCAGGGCGAAGAGAGCCTCCGGATCCTGGTGGAGCCCGAAGGGGACAGCTTCCCGCTGATGGAGATCAGCACCTGTGAGGTGGGTGTCCGGGGGCCCCTCCCGGGCCCCACCCTGCGCCTGGCCCCATGCCTCCTCCCTGCAGACCGAGGCCTCCGAGCAGTGGGACTATGTCCTCGTGGCCCAACGTCACACCCAGAGAGACCCCCGGCAGGCGCGGCAGCAACAGTTCCTGGAGGAGCTCAGGAGAAAGGGCTTCCACATTAAGGTGGGCGGGTGCCCAGCGAGGGGCAGGGCCATGAGGTGGGATAGAGGATCCCATGTGCCCCCAGGTGATCCGGGACCAGAAACAGGTCTTCTTTGGGATCCGTGCTGACAACAGTGTCTTTGGCCTGTACCGCACTCTCCTCCTGGAGCCTGAGGGGCCTGCCCCCCACGCCGAGCTGGCCGCGCCGACCACCATCCCGGTCACCACGAGGTGAGAGGCTGCACCCAGAGCCGTGGCCAGGATCACACGGGGCCACCCTGCTCTGGCTCTTGAGTCTCAGAATCCGAATCGTGAACTTCGTTGTCATGAACAACAAGACCTCGGCTGGTGGTAAGGGCAGGGGTGGGGCACTGACAGGGGCGCTCCCCCTGACTCGTGAACCCCTGTGACCCAGAGACCTTCGAGGATCTGATGAAGGACGGGGTCTTTGAGGCCAGGTTCCCCCTGCACAAGGTGAGGGGTGGGCTGGCCTGGAGAGGGCCCTGGGGTGGGACCCTGGGATGGGGGCTCTCACTCTCTGTCACCCGAGCCAGGGGGAGGGACGCCTGAAGAAGACGTGGGCGCGGTGGAGACACATGTTCCGGGAGCAGCCAGTTGATGAAATCAGGTAACGCTGCCCAAAGAGAGCACAGGAACCCCTGACAGCTGGCCTTGACCCCTGCTGCCTGCAGGAACTACTTTGGGGAAAAGGTGGCCCTGTACTTCGTCTGGCTGGGCTGGTACACCTACATGCTGGTGCCGGCCGCCCTGACGGGCCTCTTAGTCTTTCTGAGCGGATTCTCGCTGTTTGAGGCCAGCCAGATCAGGTGGGCCGCAGCAGGGGCCGGGCATGGGGGGCAGCCGACCCCAGCCTCATCCCTGCCCCTTCAGCAAGGAGATCTGTGAGGCCCACGACATCCTCATGTGTCCCCTCGGCGACCACAGCCGCAGGTACCAGCGGCTCTCGGAAACCTGCACTTTTGCCAAGGTTTGTCGCCTCCGGGTCCACCCCAGGGCCTGCCTCCTCTCCGGCCCACCTATCACCCCCCCAGCTCACCCACCTCTTTGACAATGATGGCACGGTGGTGTTCGCCATCTTCATGGCTCTCTGGGGTGAGTTGCTGCGGGACGCCTCTGCGGGGCCATGCAGTGATGCCCCTCCTTGCCCCCGCCGCAGCCACGGTGTTCCTGGAGATCTGGAAGCGGCAGCGCGCCCGCGTGGTCCTGCACTGGGACCTGTACGTGTGGGACGAGGAACAGGTGAGGTGGAGCTGGCAGCGCAGCTGAGGCCGCTTGTCTGAGGCTTGCCCGGTGCTCTCCCCAGGAGGAAATGGCACTTCAGCTCATTAACTGCCCCGACTACAAGCTCCGGCCATACCAGCACTCCTACCTACGCAGCACCGTCATCCTCGTCCTGACCCTGCTCATGGTACGCAGGGGACACCGCGGTGGGGCTGGAGACCCGGCCCCCGCCCACCACAGCTGTCCCGCAGATCTGCCTCATGATCGGCATGGCCCACGTCCTGGTGGTCTACCGCGTCCTGGCCTCCGCGCTCTTCAGCAGCTCGGCCGTGCCCTTCCTGGAGGAGCAGGTGACCACGGCCGTGGTGGTGACCGGGGCTCTGGTGCACTATGTGACCATCATCATCATGACCAAGGTGGGGCCGGGAGCAGGGCAGGCCCGAGCTGGCCAGTGAGCCCATTCGGTGCCCTCCTCCGCAGATCAACAGGTGCGTGGCCCTGAAGCTTTGTGACTTCGGTGAGAGGACTACCCCAGACCCTCTTGGGGGAAGGGAGAGAGGTGAGGGCCGGTCCCATTCCAGAGATGCCCAGGACCTTCTCGGAGCGAGAGAGCAGGTTCACCATCCGCTTCTTCACACTGCAGTTCTTCACCCATTTCTCGTCTCTCATCTACATCGCCTTCATCCTGGGCAGGTAGGGCCGGCGCCAGGCTCCCTCCAACCCAACGCAGTGCCCCAGACTTCCCCTTCCTCCCCAGGATCAACGGCCACCCCGGGAAGTCCACGCGCCTGGCGGGCTTGTGGAAGCTGGAAGAGGTCAGTCACCCCCAGGCTTCATGCCCTGTCCCCCTCCCTGATCTCCTCCTGTCTGGCCCCGCAGTGCCACGCCAGCGGCTGCATGATGGACCTCTTCGTGCAGATGGCCATCATCATGGGCCTGAAGCAGACGCTCAGCAACTGCGTCGAGTACCTGGTCCCGTGAGTGCCGACCCCCGCCCAGCCCCGGGAGCGCGCCCTCCCTGCCACGCAGCTCTCCCCGCAGGTGGGTGACCCACAAGTGCCGCTCTCTGCGGGCCTCCGAGTCCGGGCACCTGCCCCGGGACCCCGAGCTCAGGGACTGGCGGCGCAACTACCTTCTGAACCCGGTCAACACCTTCAGCCTGTTCGACGAGTTCATGGAGATGAGTGCGTGGGCGCTGCGGGGCGGGGGTTCGCGGGGGCGCCGGTGAGCCTGACCCCCACCGCGCAGTGATCCAGTACGGCTTCACCACCATCTTCGTGGCCGCCTTCCCGCTGGCGCCGCTGCTCGCGCTCTTCAGCAACCTCGTGGAGATCCGCCTGGACGCCATCAAGATGGTCTGGTTGCAGCGGCGCCTGGTGCCGCGCAAGGCCAAGGACATCGGTCAGACCGGGCGGGCGCAGGATGGGCGGGAAAGTCAGACCGCTTGCCCACTGCTCTGGTGCAGGGACCTGGCTGCAGGTGCTGGAGACCATCGGTGTGCTGGCGGTCATTGCCAATGGGATGGTCATTGCCTTCACATCTGAGTTCATCCCCCGAGTGGTCTACAAGTACCGCTATAGCCCATGCCTGAAAGAAGGCAACTCTACTGTCGAGTAAGGCCTCAGGGTGTCTGGAGACCCCTGGGCCCCACCCCACACTCCTCTCCCCTCTCCCCAGCTGCCTCAAGGGCTACGTCAACCACAGCCTGTCCGTCTTCCACACCAAGGACTTCCAGGACCCTGATGGGATTGAGGGCTCAGAAAACGTGACTCTGTGCAGGTTTGGAACTCCCCATCCCCCAAGAATGCCCTGACCCCTGACCTCAGGTACTTCCTTACCCCAGATACAGGGACTACCGCAATCCCCCCGATTACAACTTCTCCGAGCAGTTCTGGTTCCTCCTGGCCATCCGCCTGGCCTTCGTCATCCTCTTTGAGGTGAGCCAGAACCGGGAGAGGCCTCGGAGTGGACCGTGCTGGGCCTCTCCTGTGCTGCCGCTAGCACGTGGCCTTGTGCATCAAGCTCATCGCCGCCTGGTTCGTGCCCGACATCCCTCAGTCGGTGAAGAACAAGGTTCTGGAGGTGAAGTACCAGAGGCTGCGTGAGAAGATGTGGCATGGAAGGCAGAGGCTGGGTGGGGTGGGGGCAGGCTCTCGGCCCCCAATGCCTGCCCATCCCACCCCAGCATCCATCTTCAGTGCCAGGAGCACAGACGTGTAGGGCCAGAGCCCGTCCAGAGGCCACCAGGAGCTGAGACAGTGCCACCACCAGCACCTCCCACAAGCCCACCGCTGTGCGTGTTGAGGGGTGCTGTGAGAAGGCTGTGCCCATGTGGGGCCGCAGGAATCCCCTGTATGTTCAGGGCTGTGAGCTGCCACCCTATTCCGCCTGCTCCGTCTTTGTGGGGGCTCTCAGGCTTGGCACAGCCCTGACTTGAACTCTGGGTGACCCTGGGCACCCACAGAACTGGGAGTGAGGGCTCCTCAGGCAGCCACAAGGCAGGAAAACTGGCGCAAATTTCCTGGGCCTCCCTCTGACTTCTGGGCGCCAGATCCTGCCGTGCCCCCATCCTGGCTGTTGGGGGTGTCCTGAGCCCACCTCGCTGGCCTGTTCCCTTCAGCCAACCCGTTTCTGCAGTAAAATTAAGCCTGTCTGTCTTGCTTTCCTGGCCTCGCTGGGTCCCGG